CCCACCGGGCCGCCTCGTTCTCTGCTCCTTTGCTGAGCGGGACGGGCGCGGGGTCGCGTCTCCCCATTCCCCGCGCCGGGCGTCTCGGCTCCCGGGAGAGCAGCTCCGAGGGCGGACGAGGGGCGCCGGGATCCCCAGCCGGGGCAGCTCGCGCGGGGACCCCAGCCTCGCTCGGCCGGCGGGGGTCGTGGCCGTGCACCGGCTTGGCCGCCTCCGCCACCCGGGCAGCTGCCGTCCTGTGCGGGGCTGAGGAGCGCTCCCTTCCAGCCTGTGTCCCTGCACGTGGGGGCTGGCATTCGTCTTCCTTGATTTTCCCACTTGGACGATTAATTTTACGGTACCCTGGTAACACCATCACATTACACATTTAATTTTGTGTAGTTTGGGCTCACGCCAAAGGATATTGTGGGTTTTCCTTAGTATTCCTATAATAATATATCTGTTTGATGTCACACAGTTATCAGTCCGTGGTAGGAATGCATCTTAGTTGAATATCCTCTTCAGGTTAATCTTCAAAATATTTCCTTCTTAAAAGTTTAGCTGTACAGTTGTGTTGCCTTGGGTGTGACATCAGTGGCCCCCACCTTGGAGGATGGGGATCCCCAGTGATCAGAGTTAGGCCTGGAAGGGCGGAGACTCATATTTCGCAGATGAACTTGGATGGTGTAGAAGGAATTGTAGAAGGCTGAGTGATCTTGGCCTTCTTGAGGTTCGTCCTTGTAACAACTTTTTGGACCCTTTTTGCCCTGTAACTTTAGGGTAAAGAGACTTCAAGGCCGGGTTTACCCCTGTAATCCCAGCACTTTGGGAGGCCAAGGCGGGTGGATCACCTGAGGTCATGAGTTCGAGACCAGCCTGGCCAACATGGTGAAGCCTCATCTCTACTAAAAATACAAAAATTAGCCGGGCGTGGTGGCGGGCGCCTGTGGTCTCAGCTACTCGGGAGGCTGAGGCAGGAGAATTGCTGGAACCTGGGAGGTGGAAGTTGCAGTGAGCCGAGATCGCGCCACTGCACTCCAGCCTGGGCAACAACAGCTAGACTCCGTCTCAAAAAAAAAAAAAAAGCCTTCTATCTTTGAATTTACAGAGTAAAACAGTTGCTGAACACGGAGCGATGAAGATGAGTGCCTGTAACAGTGTTAGCTTTTTCCAGTATTGATGATTCCCCCGCCCCTCTTTTTTTTGTTTGTTTTTTTGTTTTTGTTTTTTGCTATCCACCATTTTTCTCTTCCCCCTCCTTCCTAGCCTTCGTGTTTCATTTTAGGACTTTGGCTCTTATAGGGGACTTGAACCAAATGTTACTTAAAACCTGGAACAAGTTGAACTGGAACCATATTTACTCGACTTTGAATCAAATCTAAGTGCTTAAAAATGTCCTTGGCAAACCACTTTCATCTGAAACAGTATATTTTCTGAAAAGTTTTGAGCCTGGACATCTGATTCTCTGACTCTTATGACTGTGGATTATAAGTTCACATGTTGACCATCTAATATGAGGCAGGCATGGACTAGGTGCCAGGTATAATACAGAGGTGAAGAGGACATGGTACCTGCCCTTTAGCGCCCCTCATTGGTGGGGGAGGGAGCACACCTGGACATATCACAGTACAAGGTGTAGCAGATTTCTCCACTGGGGTGCAAAGTAGACACCACTGAAATGTCACTCAGTAGATGTCATTTCAGTTGGGTTTTGAGATAAGCAGAAGTTAAGAACATGAAGGAATATTTTCATGTGGAGCGTATGTGCTGAGGAATGAAGGCATTCATGCGTTTGGGATACATCAGGATGATCACTATATCTGGAACAGAGTGATATGAGATAAATCTATTAAGATACTCAGTAGTGTGGAGATTGAAGAGAAGCTATTGGTTTTGGCATCCTCAAAGTTCGTGAAAACCGAGTAAAGTGTTTTTGGTAGAGTGTTGGTGGAAGGGGCTGGATTGCAGGGAGTTGAAGAGTGAATGGAAACTGAGAACAGAAAGGTTAGACTCTTCAGGAAGTTTGTCCTGAGAAGGAAATAGAGAAGGTGCCTGAGGAAGAGAGGGCTGGGGAGGGATCTGTGTTGCATCACAAGCGCGTGGAAGGATGTGGGTGACTTTACTGTTTACAGGTGGAGGGAACATAGCTATGGACAGGGAAACTCATGAAGAAGGGAGTAGGATCAGAAACAGACTGGAGGATAGGAAAAGGAGGGGTGCCTTTTCTGAAGACCAGTCGAATGGATGCGTGAAGCTAAAAATGCTTAGAGGTCAAGGGAAGGAAGAAAGGTAAAGTGGCCCATGGCCAGTGACCGCTGTTTTTTCACTTACTAAATATTGAGCCTCTGCTCTAGTTCATATCTATTAGTGGTCGGTAAAGTATTCTGAAAAGGTTGTCTAGCTTGTGGGTGACTTTATTTTTTTTTGAGGTTGGAGCAAAAGTTTAATAAGTGAAAGAAGAAAGCTCTCTGCTGCAGAGAGGGGACCTGGAAGAGCGTTGCCCTGGTGGGTCACTTGAGCTTTGTGGGCACCATGTCTTTTAATTTGTGTGGATTTTCTTGTTTTTTAGGTTATTCAGCTTCTCAAGGCTGGAAAAGCGAAGGAAGTTTCCTACAATGCACTAGCCTCACACATAATCTCAGAGGATGGGGACAATCCAGAGGTGGGAGAAGCTCGGGAAGTCTTTGACTTACCTGTTGTAAAGGTCAGTAGTAAACATAATTTGTTTTATATCTTAATACTTTTTGATTTAATCTTTTCTTTTTCAGCCTTCTTGGGTGATTCTGTCCGTTCAGTGTGGAACTCTTCTGCCGTATCCTTTTTTTTGAGTGGGGGAGGAGGGAAATTTCATTGTAATCTTAATAACTATAAAACAGAGTAAATGGTTTTTCTCCAGAATCATGTCAGATTTTTTTTGGAATCACTGCCTGCCTTTCTCAGGTAAGCATGGTTACAGTTAGTCTTGAGTTATTTGGTAAAAGCCTTCTTTCTAACTTTCTGTCAGGTGTCATCTGAAGACAGAAGTGCCCTGTGGGCTTTGGTTACGTTCTATGGGGGAGATTGCCAGCTAACCCTCAATAAGAAATGCACGCATTTGATTGTTCCAGAGCCAAAGGGGGTAAGCGTTTCTTGTGCCACCTTCTTTTTGTATTGTTTTGTGTGTGTTTCTGCTTTCCTCGTAGGAGAAATACGAATGTGCTTTAAAGCGAGCAAGTATTAAAATTGTGACTCCTGACTGGGTTCTGGATTGCGTATCAGAGAAAACCAAAAAGGACGAAGCATTTTATCATCCTCGTCTGATTATTTATGAAGAGGAAGAAGAGGAAGAGGAAGAGGAGGAGGAAGTAGAAAATGAGGAACAAGATTCTCAGAATGAGGGTAGTACAGATGAGAAGTCAAGCCCTGCCAGCTCTCAAGAAGGGTCTCCTTCAGGTGACCAGCAGTTTTCACCTAAATCCAACACTGAAAAATCTAAAGGGGAATTAATGTTTGATGATTCTTCAGATTCATCACCGGAAAAACAGGAGAGAAATTTAAACTGGACCCCGGCCGAAGTCCCACAGTTAGCTGCAGCAAAACGCAGGCTGCCTCAGGGAAAGGAGCCTGGGTTGATTAACTTGTGTGCCAATGTCCCACCCGTCCCAGGTAACATTTTGCCCCCTGAGGTCCGGGGTAATTTAATGGCTGCTGGACAAAACCTCCAAAGTTCTGAAAGATCAGAAATGATAGCTACCTGGAGTCCAGCTGTACGGACACTGAGGAATATTACTAATAATGCTGACATTCAGCAGATGAACCGGCCATCAAATGTAGCACATGTAAGTCACTCTTTCCGAAAAAAATGTCAGTATGATAATGTTTCACCTAACTTTTGTTTTGTAGATCTTACAGACTCTTTCAGCACCTACGAAAAATTTAGAACAGCAGGTGAATCACAGCCAGCAGGGACATACAAATGCCAATGCAGTGCTGTTTAGCCAAGTGAAAGTGACTCCAGAGACACACATGCTACAGCAGCAGCAGCAGGCCCAGCAGCAGCAGCAGCAGCACCCGGTTTTACACCTTCAGCCCCAGCAGATAATGCAGCTCCAGCAGCAGCAGCAGCAGCAGATCTCTCAGCAACCTTACCCCCAGCAGCCGCCGCATCCATTTTCACAGCAACAGCAGCAGCAGCAGCAAGCCCATCCGCATCAGTTTTCACAGCAACAGCTACAGTTTCCACAGCAACAGTTGCATCCTCCACAGCAGCTGCATCGCCCTCAGCAGCAGCTCCAGCCCTTTCAGCAGCAGCATGCCCTGCAGCAGCAGTTCCATCAGCTGCAGCAGCACCAGCTCCAGCAGCAGCAGCTTGCCCAGCTCCAGCAGCAGCACAGCCTGCTCCAGCAGCAGCAGCAACAGCAGATTCAGCAGCAGCAGCTCCAGCGCATGCACCAGCAGCAGCAGCAGCAGCAGATGCAAAGTCAGACAGCGCCACACTTGAGTCAGACGTCACAGGCGCTGCAGCATCAGGTTCCACCTCAGCAGCCCCCGCAGCAGCAGCAGCAACAGCAGCCACCACCATCGCCTCAGCAGCATCAGCTTTTTGGACATGATCCAGCAGTGGAGAGTTAGTAATGGAGATTATTTTTCCTCTCTCCTAATTTTCTTTTTCTTATGTAATTTTACTCTAGTTCCAGAAGAAGGCTTCTTATTGGGATGTGTGTTTGCAATTGCGGATTATCCAGAGCAGATGTCTGATAAGCAACTGCTGGCCACCTGGAAAAGGGTGAGATTGTGCCTGGAGGAAGGATGACTGTGGATGACTGCATTGGTCGGGTCTTTGTGTGTAGATAATCCAGGCACATGGCGGCACTGTTGACCCCACCTTCACGAGTCGATGCACGCACCTTCTCTGTGAGAGTCAAGTCAGCAGCGCGTATGCACAGGTAAGGAAAATAGCCTTAGCTGCGACCAGGAGAAACAACAAACCTATAATTTTATGTTTGACAGGCAATAAGAGAAAGAAAGAGATGTGTTACTGCACACTGGTTAAACACAGTCTTAAAGAAGAAGAAAATGGTACCGCCGCACCGAGCCCTTCACTTCCCAGTGGCCTTCCCACCAGGAGGAAAGCCATGTTCACAGCATGTAAGACAGAGTCCTCGCGTTCCATTTGTTAATGTGTTTACCTTATTTTCTCTTTTTTTCTTAGATTATTTCTGTGACTGGATTTGTTGATAGTGACAGAGATGACCTAAAATTAATGGCTTATTTGGCAGGTGCCAAATATACGGGTTATCTATGCCGCAGCAACACAGTCCTCATCTGTAAAGAGTAAGCAAATTTTCGAAACTGTTTTTAATCATATAAATATGTTTTCTCCTCAAAAAATAAAAAGACCAACTGGTTTAAAGTATGAAAAAGCCAAAGAGTGGAGGATACCCTGTGTCAACGCCCAGTGGCTTGGCGACATTCTTCTGGGAAACTTTGAGGCACTGAGGCAGATTCAGTATAGTCGCTACACGGCATTCAGTCTGCAGGATCCATTTGCCCCTACCCAGCATTTAGTTTTAAATCTTTTAGGTAAGTGAAATTCTACATGCTGCAAATCTTACTATCATAAAAAATAATGTGTTTCTCTCTTTAGATGCTTGGAGAGTTCCCTTAAAAGTGTCTGCAGAGTTGTTGATGGTATGTCAAATTAATAACCTTACCTTGGCTATTTGAATTAAAGTCGACAATATTTTAATTGCAGAGTATAAGACTACCTCCCAAACTGAAACAGAATGAAGTAGCTAATGTCCAGCCTTCTTCCAAAAGAGCCAGGTATGAGTAATAACCTTAAATTTTTCATTGCTTCACTACTATTTTATGTGTATTTCTTCCACAGAATTGAAGACGTACCACCTCCCACTAAAAAGCTAACTCCAGAATTGACCCCTTTTGTGCTTTTCACTGGATTCGAGCCTGTCCAGGTTCAACAGTATATTAAGGTGAAATTTCATCTACTTCGTACAAGGATTTTTTTCATTTCCGACCTGTGTTTGTGACCTTTAGAAGCTCTACATTCTTGGTGGAGAGGTTGCGGAGTCTGCACAGAAGTGCACACACCTCATTGCCAGCAAAGTGACTCGCACCGTGAAGTTCCTGACGGCGATTTCTGTCGTGAAGCACATAGTGACGCCAGAGTGGCTGGAAGAATGCTTCAGGTGTCAGAAGTTCATTGGTAAGGAGCAGCGCCAGTAACTTTGCTTTTAACTTTTCAGAGTATGTGCTGTTCTGTTTTCCAGATGAGCAGAACTACATTCTCCGAGATGCTGAGGCAGAAGTACTTTTCTCTTTCAGCTTGGAAGAATCCTTAAAACGGGCACACGTTTCTCCACTCTTTAAGGTACACTTTAAGGGAAAAGTAAATCAGTCCAAAACATAATACATATATTTTCATTTAATTTTAGGCAAAATATTTTTACATCACACCTGGAATCTGCCCAAGTCTTTCCACTATGAAGGCAATCGTAGAGTGTGCAGGAGGAAAGGTGTTATCCAAGCAGCCATCTTTCCGGAAGCTCATGGAGCACAAGCAGAACTCGGTGGGTAGAGTGGAGTCCGCCAGCGAGTCCGTGGTCACTGAGAAACTCATTTTCTTTTCCTTAGAGTTTGTCGGAAATAATTTTAATATCCTGTGAAAATGACCTTCATTTATGCCGAGAATATTTTGCCAGAGGCATAGGTACGTTTCCCCGCTTACCTGTGTGAGTATGTCTAACTAAAGTGTCTGTTTCCACCCTGTTCAGATGTTCACAATGCAGAGTTCGTTCTGACTGGAGTGCTCACTCAAACGCTGGACTATGAATCATATCCTTTCCAAAAGAGAATTAAAAAGTAGATGTTTGAAAGTCGTTTTCCTCAACAAGCCTACATATAAGTTTAACTGATGGCGTCTAGGCTGCCGTGCATGTCGACTCCTGCGGTGCGGGGCTGGCTGTCTGGCTGGCGAGGAGCTGCTGCGCTTCCTTCACATGCTCTTGTTTTCCAGCTGCTTTCCTGGGGGATCAGACTGTGAAGCAGGAAGACAGATATAATAAATATACTGCATCTTTTTAAGATGTGCAATTTTATTCTGAGGAAACATAAATTATGTTTTGTATTATATGACTTTAAGAGCCCACATTAGGTTTTATGATTCATTTGCCAGGTTTTTAAATGTTTTCACAAAACTGTTACGGGACTTCAACTAGAAATAAAATGGTGTAAATAAAGACCTTGCTATCTCTAAATTATGGATGTTAAAGATTTGAAATGTTTTGTACTTTGATTATTTTTATTTCTTATACTCTGTTTTCTTTTATATTGATATCTTGCCCACATTTTAAATAAATGTACTTTTGAACTTAGAATTGAGTAATCCTTTATTATTCCACATTTT